AGCCTAGATGATTCAGAAACGTTTTGCTTTCTTCCATCATTTGAATTACCCACTGGAAGCAGAATGAAGTTGTCCGATAGAATGCAGAGACAGCCGCAGGGGCCGTGGCTGCGGTTCTGTCCATTCCCCACTACACTTAATTAAAGTGATGAGGTCTCTGTTATTTTTTTATTTGGAGTAATGATCCTGCTCTTTGACCAGTCCATCTAAAGTAATGGTCATAGTCATGGTGCTTAAGCGTTACTGTGATTGAGGGTGAATGACAGTTCTTGCTACCCCAGTGCCCTAATTGATCAGGACAGCTCAGTGTCTTTTGGGAAAAACTGGAGTCCAAGAGAAGGCAGCCAGGATTGAGGAACTTGGCTCCGGGAGCTGGTCATTCACAGTAAGACTGCTTCAAGGTCAGTATCTCTGGCATTTAACTGCATGAAGTGGAGTTTTATTCCATATCCTTTCTTTATAAAATTTTAATACATCATGAAAAGTTCACATTTTAGATATACTCATAGAAACATGTATGTAAACATGTTAAAATAAAATGTAAATGCACTTCCAAAAAATTCTTCAAGGTTGCTACTCGTTTAAAAGACTAGCTTGGAGATACGCATGCTACACAAGCCACTCAGCAACCTACATTCTGCCCACTCGAATGCTTGTGGCGCCTTAAGCCAAGGTTGTGTGTAAAAGGCATTTTCCTTTTGTCCGAGTTTGGAAAGATTGGCCAGTTCTGTTCATCTCAGAAGTAATTTGAATGTTTCCCTTAAATGGAATAGTTCCGAGGGACTGATTCTAAATGCTGTAGTTTTATTTTCTTCTTTGCAAGGTTAGGATGCACAATAACGTCGCTCCGTCTTTCCATATCTTGTGAGTAATCAGGACCCAACCCAGCAGCCTGGCCACTTCCTGTGGGCGCCCTCACTGGCCTGACCTTGCCTGCCCCTGCCCCCCTTCCTAAGGGTGGATTTCCCCTGTTCCGATGTTGTCACCATGGCTTTTTCCCAGGGCCTTGTCGGGCTCCCTCCCTGCTTCTGTTCCCTGGAAGCAGAGTGGCTGCAGCTGTGAGCTCCAGGGACTCACCAGCCAAAGCTCCAGCCAAAGCTCCAACTCTGTGGCCAGGCTGGTCCAGGCCTCTGTGGGCCAGGCTACTTCCAAAGACCCACTTCTCCCACAGTAAATATATGGCCATCCCGGGGCTTTCCTTTCTGGAGGAGAGAACATAATGGAGCATCCTCTAGGACAGGAAAATATTTTAAGGAATAATCCAGTATCATTATTGCCATCTGCAGAATGCCTTTCCTACACCATTCCTACACTAAAGGAATTACAGCTTCACTGGGAGGAAGGAGATATAGACAAAAGAAGCAAAACAAAACAAAAACAAAAAAAAACAAGCAGACAAGCCTGGGTATAGTGGCTCACGCCTGTAATGCCAGCACTTTGGGAGGCCAAGGTGGCTGGGTCGCTTGACCCCAGGAGTTCGAGACCAGTCTGGGCAACATCAGGAGACCCTGTCTCTACAAAAAATACAAAATTAGTGGGACATGGTGGCGCACACCTGTAGTCCCAGCTACTCGGGGGGTGGCTGAGGCAGAAAGACGGCTTGAGCCCAGGACATCAAGCCTACAGTGAGATATGATCGTGCCACTGAACTTCAGCCTGGACTATAGAGTGGGACCCTCTCTCAGTTTAAGAAAAAAAATAAAATAAAACAAGCAGACAAACATACATTGCAATGTAGGATGGCTTCCTCCGGGAGGCCTAGCCAGGAGTGGGTTCAGCAGCCCCGGGCCGGCATTGCCGCTGCCCTGTCTCCTCGCTCTGTGATGCTGGTCCAGAGCCTCACCAAGCCTCAGTGTCCTCATCTTTAAAGTGGGTCTCACCGGCCGGGCTTGGTAACTCATGCCTGTAATCCCAGCTCTTTGGGAGGCCGAGGAGGGTGGATCACTTGAGGTCAGGAGTTGAAGACCAGCCTGGCCAACATGGTGAAACTCCATCTTTACTAAATATACAAAAATTAGCCAGGTGTGGTGGTGTGTGCCTGTAATCCCAGCTACTCAGGAGGCTGAGGCAGGAGAATCACTTGAACCCAGGAGGCAGGGGCTGCAGTGAGCCAAGATCCCGCTACTGCACTCCAGCCTGGGTTACAGAGCGAGACTCCATCTCAAAAAATAAATAAACAAATAAAAATTTAAAAATAATAAAGTGGGTCTTGCCTTACCTACTAGGATAGTTGTTAGATGTGGGAGAGATGCCATAAGCAGTGCCCAGGGCACTCCACAGCCCGAGAAATCTAAGCTCATCTCTCCTTCCCCTTGCTGGAGGACAACAACGTTCAAGAGAACAACAGGAAGCTTTCCCATGAGTGGAAGGATGTTGTGTCAGCTTCTCACTGACCCCACTTCACGGATCTGTCTGCTCAAACCAACCTCCCCAACCCCCAGCTTTTAAATGTGCCTCTTTCACAGTTTCCAACTTGTTGCTCAATATTACAGTAGCCATCAGCGTCGCAGTGTTGGCCTAATGGAAGTCTTCACTTGGTAAAGGTTTACTTTAGAGAACATTATGATTGGTTTTTGCTCTAATTCTTTAAGAAACTGATAGTTGTGGTTTCCTACTATCATGTGTGAGCCACAAACCAATAAAATACCTGATCTATTTGTAGTACAAAAATTAGCGGAATGTGGTAGTGCACACCTGTAGTCCCAGCTACTTGGGAGGCTGAGGCAAGAGGACTGCTTGAGCCCAGGAGGTTGAGGCTGCAGTGAGCCATGATTGCACCGCTGCACAATAAGGCAAGAGTTCAGTGTATTCTTGCCTTATTTTTTAAAAATCAGCTGCAAGTTTAATTTCAAGTTATGATTTGTGTTTGATTGGGGTTGTCAATCGTGCAACCATTGGCAAAGTGCCAACAGGTTCTACCAAAATTGGTCTTTTCCCATGTGGTTTTAGTCTGGTTTGACTCAAGCCTGCTGCCACTGTCTGCAGCCCTGCTCCAGAAACTTCTGCATGGCATTGGGTTTTATTTTACATTAAAATAAATCAGCATTGCATTGGAAGATTGATCATTTCTATCAATCCTCTTGAGATATTGGAGGTATAACTTCCATTCCTGGCTTCTTCCCTTGCTTGGCCCCAGTCAAACATCACGAGTCACTCTTTTTAGCATCTTTTCTGGTTCATTTTGGGGAGTGGAAAGGATGGACTCTTGTAATAAGTTATTCCTACAAAAAAGCAGTTCCCCTATCTGCAGTGATCCTCAAGTAATCATTTCTTGCCCAAAAACCAATGCCCTCTCAGTCCCCTGCCATCATGCTCTATGTAATACTGGGTTCCACTGCACCCTGGAAACCCTCTGTGCTTTAATATGTTACTCAACAGATTTTCCCCGGTTGTTTTATATAGCTGCCCCAGTAGGTGCTTTGGCATTATATAGACTATCTTTTAAATTTTATTTATAATTGTTGTTTCCATATACAAATCCTTTTTTTTTTTTTTGTATTAGTAACTTTATACCTTGTGACCTTAACTCATATATTGCCTCTAGTGGCTATTTTTGAATCCTTTGGGATTTTCTACATAGACTATTATGTCATTTGAGAATAAAGTTTTATTTTTTTCTTTTCAATGCTTATGTCTTTTAATTCTTTTTCCTAACTTATTGCATTGGCTATGATTTCCAGGATAATGTTAAATAGGAGTGGGACAAATCCTTGCTTTGTTCCCAGTGCTGGGGAGAGGTATTAAGTCTTTCACCATTAAGAATAATTTGAGCTGTAGATTTGCCCAAATAGACTTAAAATTCCTTAGTTACCAGAAGTATTTTTTCTGCTTCTTGGGCTTCAAACACACCTCATGGGTCAGCTTTTAAATGTATAACAATATACATTTAAACAATTTTTTAAAAATATAACAATTTATAACAACTTTTAATTGTGTGCTGTAGAGTCTTTATTTGATATGATTTAAAATATCTAGTTTTGTCAGGACTAAGATAGCAAGTAGTCTATTTTAGTGGAAAACATCATGTACTGCATTCACTATTTAAAAATAGTAACAATCAAAACATGCTTCCACCCTTCACCAGTGCAGACGTGCAGTGACGACTGAGCAAGGTCTCATTCACAGGTAGATAGCAGCCTAATCAATAATCCCAGTGTGAGGCTGCCATGCTGACCACTCAGAACAAAACAAGCGAGCTAAATTCATCCACTGAAGAATGGGTCAACAAAATGTGGTATATCCATGCAATGGAATATTATTCAGCCATTAAAAGGAATGAAGTACTGGTACATGCTACAATAGGGATAAATCTCAAAAAATAATACTATTATAAGTGAAAGAACCCAGTCACAGAAGGCCACGTATAGTGTGAGTCCATTTATATGAAATACTCAGAATAGGCCAATCCATAAAGACAGAAAGTAGATTGGTGTTGCCAGGGGCTGGGGACAGGATGGAGCTTGGGAGCTAGTGAGCTAATAGTGGGTGTGGGGTTTCTTTTTGAATGATGAAAATGTTCTAATATTAGATTACATTGATGGTTTCAAGCTGGGTGAATATACTAAAAACCATTGAACTGCACACTTTAAACAAGTGAACTTTATCGTATGAAAATTATGTCTCAATAAAACTGTTTTTTTTTAAAAAATAAAATAACATGAGAGCTAATTTAATGGGAGGCTGGGCATGGAGGCTCATGCCTGTAATCCCAGCACTTTGTGAGCCCGAGGCGAGCAGATCACTTGAGGCCAGGAGTTCGAGACTAGCCTGGCCAACATGGTGAAACCCTGTCTCTACTAAAAATATAAAAATTAGCAGGGCGTGGTGGCACATACCTGTAGTCCTGGCTACTCAGGAGGCTGAGGCAGGAGAATCGCTTGAACTGGGAGGCGAAGTTTGCAGTGAGCTGAGATCACTCCATTGCACTCCAGCCTGGGCGACAGAGCAAGACTCACTCCGTCTCAAAAAAAAAAAAAATTAATTAATTAATGGAATTGATCAGGCTAGATAAAGATTAAGCTAGAAAGCTGGAGAAAGTGAGCTGCCCCAGACCAGGTTGTAAAAGGCTCTTCTGGGGGGAGGATGGGCTAAAGGAACTACTTGAAGGGGAGGGAACCCTATAGGCCACAGCAGAGGCAGCTGACTGATGGAGCATCTTGGGGGCTAGGTCAGTGGCCACACCCCACCATCAACTGATCATTAGAGGTTGTATTAAAGTGTGGGGTAGGACATGGTTAAAAGCTGATGATTGCAGCCAAAAGAAGTATCATCTAGATAAAGAGGTCTCCAGAAGACCCTGAACAATTAAGCAAAAATGGGATAGTCGACTAGTGCTGTACAGAAGGAAATGGCTAGAATTAGCAGCCAACTCCTGTTAACCAGAAAACTGACTTTTTTTTTCTTCTTTCTTCTTCAGACTATAGCCTTCACTTTCCCTCGGTGAGTACAAAACTTTTTAAAAATTATTTTTGTGACCTCTGAGCCTGTCCCTGCCTCTCTGCAGGTCCACCATGGAGCCCTTGTGTCCACTCCTGCTGGTGGGTTTTAGCTTGCCGCTCGCCAGGGCTCTCAGGGGCAACGAGACCACTGCCGACAGCAACGAGACAACCACGACCTCAGGTAAGGACCCCTTTCCCTGGCTGCCTCCCCTACAGGGGTTAGGGTCTTTCTGCTTCTCCTGCAGGCCCTCCGGACCCGGGCGCCTCCCAGCCGCTGCTGGCCTGGCTGCTACTGCCGCTGCTGCTCCTCCTCCTCGTGCTCCTTCTCGCCGCCTACTTCTTCAGGTAGGAGTGTCCCGGGGCACTGACTTGCCCCATGTGGAAACCTAACGCATCCTGTGTCTCTAAGGTTCAGGAAGCAGAGGAAAGCTGTGGTCAGCACCAGCGACAAGAAGATGCCCAACGGAATCTTGGAGGAGCAAGGTACAGAAGCTGCTCTCTGGCTGGGGCTTGGGAAATGGCCCCCATGTTTCTTTTGATCCCACAGAGCAGCAAAGGGTGATGCTGCTCAGCAGGTCACCCTCAGGGCCCAAGAAGTATTTTCCCATCCCCGTGGAGCACCTGGAGGAGGAGATCCGTATCAGATCCGCCGACGACTGCAAGCAGTTTCGGGAGGAGTTCAACGTGAGTGTGGGGAGGGCTCTCTGCTGGGTGCCACATTTCATACTAATGCTACATTTTCTTCCAGTCATTGCCATCTGGACACATACAAGGAACTTTTGAACTGGCAAATAAAGAAGAAAACAGAGAAAAAAACAGATATCCCAACATCCTTCCCAGTAAGATTTTATTTTATGTTTTGCATGATCAAATATCTTGGCTTTGTTTGGGTTTTTTTTCCAGATGACCATTCTAGGGTGATTCTGAGCCAACTGGATGGAATTCCCTGTTCAGACTACATCAATGCTTCCTACATAGATGTAAGTGGGCAGAGGTTTCTTGTTCCCCTGGCAAAAAATATAAATCTGATGTTATTTTTTCTAGGGTTACAAAGAGAAGAATAAATTCATAGCAGCTCAAGGTAAGCTTTTTATTAATTTCTCAACGTATTTTCTTTTGACTTCGAAATTGTCCTCTACACACAGGTCCCAAACAGGAAACGGTTAACGACTTCTGGAGAATGGTCTGGGAGCAAAAGTCTGCGACCATCGTCATGTTAACAAACTTGAAAGAAAGGAAAGAGGTGAGTTCCAGGCATCTGGCCCCGGTATCACTTCTATTTGCTTCTATTAAATTGTTCCGTGCAGGAAAAGTGCCATCAGTACTGGCCCGACCAAGGCTGCTGGACCTATGGAAACATCCGGGTGTGCGTGGAGGACTGCGTGGTTTTGGTCGACTACACCATCCGGAAGTTCTGCATACAGCCAGTAAGCATCTCTAGTTGCTGCCCTTCCAGAAACACCCACTCTTGTCTCCCCGCGTCCCCCGCAGCAGCTCCCCGACGGCTGCAAAGCCCCCAGGCTGGTCTCACAGCTGCACTTCACCAGCTGGCCCGACTTCGGAGTGCCTTTTACCCCCATTGGGATGCTGAAGTTCCTCAAGAAAGTAAAGACGCTCAACCCCGTGCACGCTGGGCCCATCGTGGTCCACTGTAGGTACGCTGTGGGGGCCACGGGGCGGGACCCTCTCACGACGCAGCATCTTTCTCTTTCCCCAAAGCGCGGGCGTGGGCCGGACGGGCACCTTCATTGTGATCGATGCCATGATGGCCATGATGCACGCGGAGCAGAAGGTGGATGTGTTTGAATTTGTGTCTCGAATCCGTAATCAGCGCCCTCAGATGGTTCAAACGGATGTGAGTCATGCCTTCCTCTTGCCCTGATCTAGTGAGGGTGTGGGCACCCCTGGCCTCTCTGCAGATGCAGTACACGTTCATCTACCAAGCCTTACTCGAGTACTACCTCTACGGGGACACAGAGCTGGACGTGTCCTCCCTGGAGAAGCACCTGCAGACCATGCACGGCACCACCACCCACTTCGACAAGATCGGGCTGGAGGAGGAGTTCAGGGTGAGTACAGCTGACCCTCCTCTCCATCCTGGTAACTGTGTCATTATATCCTTCTCTGCTGCAGAAATTGACAAATGTCCGGATCATGAAGGAGAACATGAGGACGGGCAACTTGCCGGCAAACATGAAGAAGGCCAGGGTCATCCAGATCATCCCGTGTAAGGCACCCGTGGCGTGGCTTGGGCAGGGCTGTAATAACTAAAGGAAGATAATGCTTTGCAGATGACTTCAACCGAGTGATCCTTTCCATGAAAAGGGGTCAAGAATACACAGACTACATCAACGCATCCTTCATAGACGTACGTATGCTGGCCTGGGTTGTGTTTATGCATCAGACTCTAACCTCTGCGCCTCCATTTGAAGGGCTACCGACAGAAGGACTATTTCATCGCCACCCAGGGGCCACTGGCACACACGGTTGAGGACTTCTGGAGGATGATCTGGGAATGGAAATCCCACACTATCGTGATGCTGACGGAGGTGCAGGAGAGAGAGCAGGTGAGGAGTGCCGCCCAGCCCGGTCCCTCCAGACAAGACTTAAATTTTTATTTTATCCCCTAAGGATAAATGCTACCAGTATTGGCCAACCGAGGGCTCAGTTACTCATGGAGAAATAACGATTGAGATAAAGAATGATACCCTTTCAGAAGCCATCAGTATACGAGACTTTCTGGTCACTCTCAATCAGGTATTGTTGAAGTAGCTCTTTAAACGCTTGTGGGCGACGCTGAGACCCCCTCTCCTCCCTGCAGCCCCAGGCCCGCCAGGAGGAGCAGGTCCGAGTAGTGCGCCAGTTTCACTTCCACGGCTGGCCTGAGATCGGGATTCCCGCCGAGGGCAAAGGCATGATTGACCTCATCGCAGCCGTGCAGAAGCAGCAGCAGCAGACAGGCAACCACCCCATCACCGTGCACTGCAGGTGAGCCCCCAGCCCGAAGCCCTCCAGGTGGGGATGATCTGCATTAAGCGCTTTTTCTCTGCAGTGCCGGAGCTGGGCGAACAGGTACATTCATAGCCCTCAGCAACATTTTGGAGCGAGTAAAAGCCGAGGGACTTTTAGATGTATTTCAAGCTGTGAAGAGTTTACGACTTCAGAGACCACATATGGTGCAAACCCTGGTAAGAATCTGAATAAGGATGTTACCAGAAGATCATTTTAATGTGTCCTTGTTTGTCTTTTCAGGAACAGTATGAATTCTGCTACAAAGTGGTACAAGATTTTATTGATATATTTTCTGATTATGCTAATTTCAAATGAAGATTCCTGCCTTAAAATATTTTTTAATTTAATGGTCAGTATATTTTGTAAAAATCATGTTAATTTATTTCATAGTTGACATTAATATCTTCCCTAATTTCTTTGTATATATTTTGTTATGCCTTAAAGGCCACCTGCTATACAGTTGTTAAATCTTAAATATGCTTTTTAAAAATTGGAATAATGTATTAAGGTCAAATAATATCCCATAAAATATATATTTCTGCTAATATTAGTAAATATCTTAATTTTTCATTAGATTCATATCATTTAATTTCACATATTCAACACCTTTAAATGTTGTAATCTTAATATGCGAAGTGTGCCTCTGCAAGATACTAACACAAAGCTCATGTTAAGAAAACAGTTGAGGACTCAGAAGTCAGTTCGAAAATGCACTTTCCTAACAGTGAATTCACAACCCTGAACAGCAGCATTTTTGGAAGGCAAACTGTTCGTGATGGTACAATGTAAATGGGGACTTCTGTAAAGTTCTCAGTTTCGGTCCATGTGGTTTATCTTTACATTTTAAAGATCAAAGAAGTCTTTACAACCTGAATCCAGGTCTAAAACACACTAGAGTAGCTGGTGACTATAAATAATATTTTAAAATGCTGTGTCTACACCATCAAGACTGTGTCTACACTATCTTGGCTGAACGAGAAGAGATGTAAATGCTGGGTGGTCCCGTTGACCCACGGCGTTGGGTACAACAAAACCAGCCATCGGAGTTACACCCCAAAGCACCATTTGCTGTCCAGCTGCCTGTCGTTTGGCCCAGACCACCCTCAGAAAAAAACCAGCTGCCTCTCCCATTCTCCCCTCCCGTTCTGCCACAGCGGCCTGGGCTGGTCCAGTGCTATGCCTGGAGGCTCAACACAAAACTTCCCATCCAAACATTCAGATGAACTGAGCGTCTTACACACGCAGTACAGAGGAGCACACATTAGGATAGAAACAGTAGAATAACCACGGGCAATTAAACTTTAAATTTTCTGAGCAGCATTTTGGTATTTAAACATTTCTTGTAAAAAGCTGAGACAGTTTGTAAGAAAAGAATCCTTAAAATCTAGATTTATACCATTTTTTAAAGTCCCACCTTTCAATGTTTAATAAAACAAAAAGAGAAATCCTTAATCTAAAAGCTAAATTATTTTTGAATGGAAATACTACTGAGACCATTGACACTGGATAACAGTAATGATCCCATTACCAGATAAGATTGACTGACGGGGAAAAAAAAAAAAAAAGAATGGGGTGTGAATGTACCAACACTGAATCTTACAGCAGTTATCTTTCTATGGCCATTAGGTACCTAGCAGATGTGCACAATATAAACAAAAAGATATCTGGCCTACCTTACTACTAAAAGCATTTAACACGTGCATTTTTGGTACTTTTTTTTTTGTTTTCTAAAAGCTACATAAAGGCCTTATTTGACATTTTCACTGATAACTGATCGCACCCTCATGTTGCAGTGTTCGTCCCCTATTCATTAACAGTGTGTGCAAATGCAACCCCAGGACACATTATTGTTCTGATAGATGCTCACAGGGAATCAAGCTTCTCGCCCACTCCACGGCTCTGAGCCCCATCCAAGGGCAAGACTTGGTGCCCAGCTGGAAGGACGAAAGCACACTTTGTGACCGCCATCCTCACCAGCTGCATGCCTGGGCTGCACACTGCTGAACGTGCTCCTCTCTCCTTCTCTGTACAATGATTCAGCATCTCGGCGGAAGAGGAAAATGGAGCTTTTTGAGGCTCGCCAGGTCCCTTTTGTTTTCACCATTAAAATTCCAAACCCAAAGCCTTTGTTTGACTGAAGGAGAAGAGAGGGAAGTAAGCTTCTGTTCAGCACCTGAACCCTAGAAAAAGAGCCAGTTTGCTACGATGAAGGTGACATTTCTCTGGTCATTTATTTGAGAGTTCGAAGTCAAAGTCGAGGGGCACCGGCTTTGGTTCATGTCTAGGAGCCCTCTGTCAGAATCCTTGAAGCCCTTTAATGGTCTAACTGGCATCTCTTGTATCAAGAAGTACCTTTAAGGTAGACCTTTTCAGGGTGCCCTCAGGAAAGGGCCCTGCTCATGTTTTTTTCCTGTCCCCTTAGACCAACCCCAGGTGTCCACTGCAGGGGTTCTGCCTGTTCCCAAACTTTTTCCATTCCAGGAACAAAGGAGAAGCCACTTTCCCCAGGACGCAAGACTCTCCCCTCCACTGTCCGGGACAGCGTTCGCCCTTTAGCGGGGAGGTCATTACAGCCTCATGGCCTCTACCAAGGCCCCAGATCACAGGATCTCCTGGGCCTTGGAGCACCTCACGCTGGGGGAATCAATCCCTGAGGGACTCAGAATCTTCTCCGTGCAACCTGGAAAGTTCATCTCTTGTTTCCTTCAGTCAAAGAAAGTCCATTGTACATAACAAAACAGCCCCCAAACAGCCCAGTGCCGACACCATTGTTCCTTTCACACTTTCCTTTGTTGCATGCAGTTGGGTTCAAATGCCAAATAGTGATTAGAAGACGACCATTCTGATCTGTGTGTGATCTGGTCACTATGTGACTGCCTTTACGGTTTCTCTCCATGTGCTATATGAATGAAGAATGCATACCAGTGTTTTAAAAGGTATTTTTATGTGTTTTTAAACACTTTTTTAAATGAGCCTGACACCTGTGTTTCAGCATTTGGAGACATCCCCATGTTATTCTTTTAAGTGTATAATTACTGATACTTTTTTGTTTGTTTGTTTAACTAAGTTGTGTTTAACTTATGTGCAGTCTTTATAATGTATGTATGTTATTACAGTTTCAACTATCATATTTTCTTTGATTACATTTATAATTTGATCTTGCTCTGATTATAATGCCAGTGAATGTTGCTGAACTCTTTGTATATGCAAATTGCAAGATTTAAACCATTCTGATGCAAGGATAAACCTTTACTTTGACTACCAGCCTGTGTTTTTGTCTTTAAATCTCTTAATTT